ACCTCCGGGCTCCCTTGCTCTCAGGCAGGGTGGGAAGCTGGGCTGGGCAGCTTTGAGGGCTGTCCTCAAGGGGCTGTCCCTTGAAGGGACCCTTGGTAGCATCCTATCCCTCCCCTTCAGAAACTGGGGTGTTTTGAGGTTTGTTGAGTCCCCAGCTGGGGTTCCTCTGCCGGCCTGGGGCACCCTGATGTAGGGGAGCAGAGTTGTGTGTGGAGGTAAAGAGGAAGGACCAGAGCCAAGTCAGACAGGTTGTCAATGCCTCTGAGCCTTGGCCTTTCAATGGGGATGGAGATGCCCTTCAAGGTCACAAAGTCCCCCACGTGGGACTTTGCAGTGGGTCCAGGCTGAGGGCAGGAGGGGCTCAAGGCGAATCTGTCTGTCCCCACTCAGAATGACTGGCCACCAAGGGACTGAAAGGAGGAATGAGGGAAAGGCCTCACTAGTCCGACCAGAGTGACCCCGAGGCAAGGCAGAGCCCTCCGCTCCCCGGCTGGCCATGGCAGGCAGGCAGGGACGTGGGTGGGACCTCTGACCGCTCTCCAGGCCGGAGCGGGTGCCGAGCCCAGCGCAGGGGCCCTGCAGCTTCTATGACCACATTTCTAGAGTATAATTCAGGACCAGCCATCTGACGAGCCTGGTCGTGTGAGCCCTTCGAAGGGTTCAAGCGGGAGACTGCCAGCGGCTGCAGGACCAAGGCGTTGGGGGCCGCTCCAGGCTGCGGGGGCGCCCACCGGAGAGGTGGAGCGGAGAGGATGGAATGACTGCCCGTCTCCTTCCTCCAGGCCCCCCGCCCCGCCCCGCCCAGCTCGCGGGAGGACTGGCCTCGCTCCTGCCCACACCGGACTCTACCTGCCCCTGGGATTCGGGTGGGGTGGGGGGTACCCGACCGCCAGCGTCGCCTGCTGCGCAAGTGGGGCCTGCGAGCCAACCCCGCCTCCGCCCCTCGATTGGGCGCGCATTTAAATGTCCGGCCCCGCCCCGAGCTCCGGGCGCTTATATATAGGCAGCTCGGCGGGCGGCGGGCGGCATTCTGGCGCGGAGCGGAGCGGCGGCGGGCGCAGCTAGCGGGTCGGCCGCGGAGCGGAGGTGCAGCTCGGCTTCCCCCGGCACCCCTCCCCCTCGGGCGCCAGCCCCACCCCTCCGCCGGCCGGGCCGACCCCGCCGTACTATCCCCTGCGGCGCGAGCCCGGGGCGGCTCCAAGCGCCCCCCAGCAGACCCCCATCATGGGCAGCCAGAGCTCCAAGGCTCCCCGGGGCGACGTGACCGCCGAGGAGGCAGCAGGCGCTTCCCCCGCGAAGGCCAACGGCCAGGTGGGTACGCTTGGCCCGGCCGGCCCCAGCCCCTGCCCTCATTGCTATTCCCTCTGCCCTGCAGGAGAATGGCCACGTGAAAAGCAATGGAGACTTATCCCCCAAGGGTGAAGGGGAGTCGCCCCCTGTGAACGGAACAGATGAGGCAGCCGGGGCCACTGGCGATGCCATCGAGCCAGCACCCCCTAGCCAGGGTGCTGAGGCCAAGGGGGAGGTCCCCCCCAAGGAGACCCCCAAGAAGAAGAAGAAATTCTCTTTCAAGAAGCCTTTCAAATTGAGCGGCCTGTCCTTCAAGAGAAATCGGAAGGAGGGTGGGGGTGATTCTTCTGCCTCCTCACCCACAGAGGAAGAGCAGGAGCAGGGGGAGATCGGTGCCTGCAGCGACGAGGGCACTGCTCAGGAAGGGAAGGCCGCAGCCACCCCTGAGAGCCAGGAACCCCAGGCCAAGGGGGCAGAGGCTAGTGCAGCCTCAGAAGAAGAGGCAGGGCCCCAGGCTACAGAGCCATCCACTCCCTCGGGGCCGGAGAGTGGCCCTACACCAGCCAGCGCTGAGCAGAATGAGTAGCTAGGTAGGGGCAGGTGGGTGATCTCTAAGCTGCAAAAACTGTGCTGTCCTTGTGAGGTCACTGCCTGGACCTGGTGCCCTGGCTGCCTTCCTGTGCCCAGAAAGGAAGGGGCTATTGCCTCCTCCCAGCCACGTTCCCTTTCCTCCTCTCCCTCCTGTGGATTCTCCCATCAGCCATCTGGTTCTCCTCTTAAGGCCAGTTGAAGATGGTCCCTTACAGCTTCCCAAGTTAGGTTAGTGATGTGAAATGCTCCTGTCCCTGGCCCTACCTCCTTCCCTGTCCCCACCCCTGCATAAGGCAGTTGTTGGTTTTCTTCCCCAATTCTTTTCCAAGTAGGTTTTGTTTACCCTACTCCCCAAATCCCTGAGCCAGAAGTGGGGTGCTTATACTCCCAAACCTTGAGTGTCCAGCCTTCCCCTGTTGTTTTTAGTCTCTTGTGCTGTGCCTAGTGGCACCTGGGCTGGGGAGGACACTGCCCCGTCTAGGTTTTTATAAATGTCTTACTCAAGTTCAAACCTCCAGCCTGTGAATCAACTGTGTCTCTTTTTTGACTTGGTAAGCAAGTATTAGGCTTTGGGGTGGGGGGAGGTCTGTAATGTGAAACAACTTCTTGTCTTTTTTTCTCCCACTGTTGTAAATAACTTTTAATGGCCAAACCCCAGATTTGTACTTTTTTTTTTTTTCTAACTGCTAAAACCATTCTCTTCCACCTGGTTTTACTGTAACATTTGGAAAAGGAATAAATGTCGTCCCTTTAGTGGTGCTTTAATGAGTGGTCTTCTGGGGGTA